GCTTCCATCCATCTCTCATGGACACATCTTGGGAGTGGGCATCTGCCGGTGATGCCGTTGGGGGATATTTTAAATATAGTATTGAGATCTTCCTAGTTAACTTTGGGATGAAATGTCCTTTGGAAGCTTAGTTAACAACGTGCCAGTTAAGCAATAACCGTTCTGTGTCTAACTGAAATAAGCCAGCACGTGATAAGATCTTAGAATGGAATGAATATATGTGCTTCATACCTGATGATCTGTGCTTATAAATCTTGCTCGGAACTGAGTCAAAGCACTGTACAACAAGCAAAACAATCAGCATGAGTTTTCACTTGCGGGCAAGGGCAAGAGAATACAGAATCCAGAAGCTCAAAAGTGAATGGGATGTCCCGGAAACTAAACACTCATTGAGAGCACCATTTCCTGGTTTTGTTTTTGTTAGTTTCTTCTGCTTTCTCGTTAATTTTACAGGTTTCCCTTCTCTCTTTAGAAGCGGTTATTTGTCATTAAACATTCTTCCTGTCTAGCTGTCACCGTTTTTCCTTAGGAGTCCTCCTGTCCCCACCTCCTCACCACCACTCCCTCTCTTTTCATGTCCTGTGGATACTCTCACTCAAGCCACCTGATCTGCTGTGTGGTCGAAGTAGGTGACCAAGTAGTGTTGGGCTCTTTCCTGGTATCACTTGAAGGTGTGGCAAGGAGAGGGAGGTGGTGGTGAGTGGTGGTAAACTGCTCATTTTTCACTTTTCAAAATGGAGTGGAAAATTGAGAGCCGTTTGTCTTCCCATTTCTCCTAAGCTCCAGTTATGGGCCCACAAATAAGGACATTTTTCCAAAGTGCTTTATGAAGGTTCAACTCTTTTAGTAAAGTGTGTTTATTAAGATCTCACAAATATTGCATTTTTAATCACGGTTATAGGCATATGGGATAGCGCAAATTTATTTTAGGGATTGCTAAGATTAAAAAAAAATACTCCTCATGCAAATAATAAGTATTTGTTTTTGAGTGCCTTGTTCTTTTTTTTTTTTTTTTTTTTTTTTCCGAGATGAAGTCTTGCTCTGTCACCCAGGCTAGAGTATAGTGGCACAATCTCGGCTCACTGCAACCTCTACCTCCCCAGTTCAAGCAATTCTCCTTCCTCAGCCTCCAGAGTAGCTGGGATTACAGGCGCCCACCACCACACCCGGCTGATTTTTGTATTTTTATTAAAGATGGGGTTTCACCATGTTGGTCAGGCTGGTCTTGAACTCCTGACCTCGTGATCTGCCCGTCTTGACATCCCAAAGTGCTGGGATTGTAGGAGTGAGCCACCCCACCCGGCCTGTTTTTATTTGTTTTAAATTCTTGTTTTTTCTATAAATTCTGAAGGTAATATTTTCTCATAAAACAACATCAAAATCGTAGTAAAATAGAAAAAGAGCCCCCTCCCCATTCCACTCCATGTAGTGTAACTTCTGTTGATGTTTGGGTTTGTGTTTCTCTAATCTCTATGTGTATAACACAGACAGTTTTATTGTTTTAAAATTTGAATGGTTCATATCATACTAGTATTCTGAAATTTATTTTTCTTTAATATTTTTCAAATACTTATCTGTCAATATATACAGATTTTTTTTTAAATGTGTCTACCCAATGTAACCAGCCAGTGTCCCTCAGAATATTCGCTTGGATTTTTCAATTTCTAAGTATTACAAACAATGATATGAATATCTATGTACATTATCTTTGCATGGGTACTGCTGAATATTTATTCTGAGAAGAGAATTGTTGGCACCAGGGAGATGTTTGATAGATATTGCCAAGAGCCTTTCTAAACACCCACAGTATATTTCTTGTACCATGCTTGCCAACACTATATAATAATGATTTATTTAGAATGTTGTCAATCTACTGTTGAAAAATTGATTCCTCATTGTTGGGAATTATATAAACCAGTCCCAGAACATCTGACTTGGGGAGTTCGGGAATTTTTCTTTAAAAATATAATAAAATGGGAATGGAATTAAATACACTTGAATATACCATCTTATTCTGAGCTTGTAAAAGAATCTACCGCATTTGTTACTAACTATCCATTTACTGAATGGCTGGAGATACTGATACATGATAATGAGCATTTCTAGATTGCAAACATGTGGACCATGTTTGCAATAACAACATGTTGCAGTTGTGATTTTGTGGTTTGTAACTACATGTTTTCCTTCCAAAGAGAAGATTCACACCCCTAGGGCAAAAGTATGATTTTAAATGAGGTGTTATAGCTCTGGGTCCTTTAAAAAGTTATCCATGCAAATGAAACTGGGTATGTTGTTGAAACAAACACAGTCTTGCAATTACTTCTCTCCACCATCCTCAAAGGTATTTATACCTATTGGTGTCAGTCCTGACACTCATATAGAGACATAAGGAACTCTGCAAATATGGCTTACTCTTATTCTTATGTTTTAAAGAATACGCACGCACACACACATATAGATCAGGTAATTCTTATTGAATACTTAATATGCACTAGGTACTATTGTAGGCAATTTATATGCCTTTTGCTTTTTAGATTCTTATAACAATCCTGTGCTGTTCATATTAACATTCTTCCTACTTTACAGACGGAAAAAGTGAACCAGAGAGAAATGAAATAACTTGACTAAGGTTACACGTTTACATGGGATAGAGCTGGGGATTCAAATGAAGGCACGTCAGCTCTAGGTCGTGAACGTAACTATGGCTGCTCCATGTCCTCATTGAGTTGCTTGCTGCACAAAGGTGCCTAACTGAGCAGAGGAACGGTTGAAACCTTTACACTACCCACAAACCAAACCATGTCCCTTTGTTCTTGGCTGAATATTCCCTGGGGAAGGCACTTTTCTAGGCCACAGAATATCTGTAAGAGGTATCAGCACCCTTGCTGCTGTTGGATAATTTGTAGGAGCTACACAGACCTATTGGTTTCCATATGTATCTTTGTAACTCAATACTATTTACCTACTCATTATGGGTAGAACTTAAATAACAGATTTGCCTTATTGCCTGTTCTTCCCTACCTTATATTTTAAAACATGTTGACAGAGTATGCTCTTTACATGATAGAATTAGCTGATAACATCTGATGTTCCCCTGAAAACCTTTTATTTTATCAAGATGGTTTCCTGGAAAACGAATAGGGAGTTCACTTTTTTTCTTTTTGTGTGACACTCAACATTTTGAAGAACATGAAGGTCTTTAAGGATGACTAGCTTCATGGGAAGCTGCGTGGTGTATAAGTCACAAGGGCAGGCCTCGTTGTCAGATGGCAAGGTTTACATCCCAGCCCAGTTATTCACTAAATGGGAAGGGAGGGGTGCTTGGGCAACCTATCCTCTTTGAGGTCCAATTTCCTCATTTTTGAAATGTTTGCAATTATAATACCTATGCCATATAATTGGTAGGGTAATTACATATGCTAATCCATGGGAAACATTTAGAACAGTGCCTGGCACATTGAGTACCAGGTATGTGTTCTGTGTTGCTGTTCTTATGGTAGAGTGAGATAATGCATCTACAGCACTGCTTGACTTGTTGTAAGTTCTTAATAGGTGTTACTTGTTTTTATTGATCTTCTCTCTAGAGATTATTATATTTATATACACAAAGTACTTATAACTTCAGAAAATTGTGGACCGCTGGAAACCTGTCCAAGCCCTCTAATAGGCCTTGGAGATGTATTGATGAATAAGAAAGAGAGTCTCTAATTTCTTGGAGCTTTCAGCTAAGCAGTGTAGAGAAAAATCACACCAAGTATAGTTCCATGGCTGGAACATTGGCTTTGGAGTTATTCCTACCTGTGTGCAGATCTCAATTCTGCCGCCTGTCAGTTGTATATCCCAGAGCAAGTCATTTAATGTTTCTTCAGATTAAATAGCTATGAAATGAGAAAATAGTTCTTACTTTCAAAGTACATATGGATAAATTCTTGCATTATTTAAATTAAGCATTTTGTCTGTTGAATGTTTGACACTTCCTACACTCTATTTCAGTATAGAAGAATCATATTTATAAAGGATAACAAAAAAATTGACAAGAAATCTAGGCAGCTTTTCCCCCATCTCATTTAAAAGTATCATTATTTAATAGTAGGATATCATTTAAAAGTATGATAACACCTGGATCTGACAATTTAATGTTTTAAGTATTTTGAATCTTTGTTCCCGTGGGCTTATGCACTGTCTTGTGCTTTGCTTATGCTCTTGGCTGACTGAAGATTATGGACTGTGTTTTAGAATTTTTTTTTTTGCATTTTCTTATTTCAGACATCATAGTTACAGGTTCCAAATAAAGTTAATATATATTATTTTAGCAGGAATTAAGTTATAGGGTCTCTACACGGTACCTGGAATACAAATATAAGTATCACTGCAAACAGTGATAATCTACCTTGAAGACAAACATAAGGTGACACTATTATATTAGGATAACAGATAATTATAATTAGTATAATACCGTGGAAAACAGAAGCAAAAAGGGTACATTTAGCTTGAGTAGCCTGGAGATATTTCAGGGAAGTGTTAATGACTTCTGATGAGAACTTGCTGAGTAGAGAAGAATTAGAAAAGTATTTGGGGCAGAGGAGATCAGACTTGCAGTAGGAATAGTAGCAAGAGATGAAGTGGGGAAGGAACACTGGGCCAGATTCTAACAATATTGAATGTGGGTAACAAGGATTGGACAATGTCTGCAAGGCACCGGGAAGCCATCACAATCTTTAAGCAGGTTGAGTTAAGATTTTTTTTCTTAAGATTGACTGGCAGCATTTTGGAAAATGGGTTAAAGACAGAAAGAAAGGGAGAGGAGAGGAGGACAGGAGAGGACAAGGGAGGGAAGGGGAGGGGAAGGGAGGGGAGGGGAGGGGTGGGGAGGGGAATAGTGAGAACTACGATAGTGGCCAGTGGCAATGAAGGTGAGAAGACATTAGAATCTGTAGGTTTCAAAGGTATTTAAACTGAATTGATCAATTATAGAATATGTAAGATGAAGGAGTGAGAGAGATTGAAACTGACCTACATTTTTATATTTCTCAGCAATGACTTAGAAACAACTCTTTCCTAAAGTTCTCCTGTCTGGCTGGGGATACCTATAAAAAAAAATTATTGGCTGGGTATGGTGGCTCATGCCTGTAATCCTAGCACTTTGGGAGGCTGAGGCGGGTGGATCACTTGAGGTCAGGAATTTGAAACCAGCTTGGTCAACATGATGAAACCCCACAAAAAAATGAGCATGGGCATGGTGGCGGGCGCCTGTAAGCTCAGCTACTTGGGAGGCTGAGGCAGGAGAATTGCTTGAACCTAGGAGGCTGAGATTGCAGTGAGCCGAGATTCTAGCATTACACTCCAGCCTGGACGACAAAGAGAGACTTTGTCTAAAAGATTTAAAAAAAAATAAAAAAATTATTATTCACCATGCTAAGTATAATTGTTGAGTCCTGGGGAAGTATTATTAAAACCTAGTGAAAAGCCAACTCACTTTTCCTGGAGTAGGTTAAGAAATTAAATATAAATTCTTTATTTTTAAGTCAGGTTTATTGAGATATAATTTGCAATCAGTAAAACCCCTTTTTATGCATGTGCTTCAGTGAGTTTTGACAAATGTATGTAGTTTTGTAACCATTACCACAATGAAGACAAAGAACATTTCTGCACCCATCCCCCTCAAACTCCCTGTGCCTTTTTGTAATTTTTCCCTCCACTACACCCCAGGCAACCACCGATCTGATTTCCGTCATTAATGTTGCCTTTTCCAGGATAATATATAAATGGAATCATATACTATGTACCCTTTTATGTCTTTTTTTTTAATTTAGCATAATTATTTTGAGATTCATTCATCTTACTTTGTGCATCAGGAGTTTATTCCTTTGGGGGAGAAAAAAAAACCTTGGATTTATGAGGTGTTATTGACATACCATAAACAGCGTATATTTAAAGTGTACAATTTGAGAAGTTTTGATATATGTATATACCCATGAAATCACCACAGTAAAGATAGTGAATATAGCCAACACCTCCAAAGGTTTTCTAAAGCTCTTTTATACACTCTTTCTCCTGTTCCTTGCATTCCCTTCCTTCCCTGTCCCAAAGCAACCATTGATCTACTTTCTGGACCTGTAAATTCATTTGCATTTTCTAGAATTTTATATCCATGGGGTCACGCAGTATTATTTTGTGTCTGGCATATTTCACTCAGTGTAATTATTTTGATATGCATTTATTTGGTTGCATGTATCAATAGTTGTTTTTAAAAATATTTTTTGCTAAATAGCATAATGTTGTATAGATATTCTGCAATTTGTTTATCCATTCACTTGATGAACATTTGGCTTGTTTCCAGGTTTTGGCTATCACAAATAACGCTGCTATGAACTTTCTTGTATCAAGTCTTGGTGTGTACACTTACATTTGTCTTATATGATTACCTAGGAATAGAATGGTTGGATCATAGGCAAAGAATTACCAATCTGGTTTCCAGAGTAGTTGTCCCATTTTACATTCCCACCAGTAGGGCTTGAGAGTTTCAATTTCTTTACAGCCTAACCAACACTTGGTATGATCAGTCTTCTAATTTTAGACATTCTAAAAGATATAAGATATTTCATTGTGATTTTAATTTGTATTTCCCTAATGACTAATGATTCTGAACATCTTTTCATGAGCTTATGTAACATAAATGATTATCTTTGGTGAAGTTTTGTTCAAATCCTATGCAGTCCCCTTCTTTTAAAAACTGAGTTGTTTGTTTTTTTTCATTATCAAGTTAGAAGAGTTCTATATATATTATAGATATCAGTCCTTTTCAAGATATGGGTTTTGAAAATATTTCTCCCCACATGAATTTATTCTTATACAAGGGATAGGATTTGATCAAGAGAAAAAGGGTAAAGATATTATATTCATAAATGGGAATAGCATGTACAAAAAAAGAAATAAAAAATTGGATTTATGAGGCCTCAATATGGAGTAAAATAGAAAAAGGTGATAGAAAATGAGTTTTCAAAAATAAAGAGTAGCCTGAATATAAAGACTTATGGAATTTAGACTCTTTTTGTGAGCACCAATACTAATAAATATCAATACAACAACAATAGTTATACTAAGAATTGAGCATTGCAGTTTATAGAGTGTTTTTATATACACGGTCTACAGTGTTTCCCCCTGGATCAATTTGCTTTAGTCCTGTGACAACTATGTGAAGGCGCAGAGACTCGGGGCCATGTGAAGTCAATATCAAATATAGGTTTTTGGGGTTTAAGCCAATGCCTTTTCAACCAGTGTGTGCACGTGTGTGTGTTGGGGGGTGGGGGGCATGTATATGTACATTTAATGGAGTGTGAGGAAAGAATGACAGCTGGATTGGTCTACAAAGGCTCAGAAGGGCACTTTCCCAATAGGGCAGGGGAGAGTGTCCTGCTGAGCTCTGGCAGGTGGTACAATAGGTTCTGATAAAGTTTGGGTTGTATACCCGTACTTTAAAAATGACAATTCACAGTTATTATAGAATGGTTCACAAAAATTTCAAAATCTCAGAAGATATTTTAGATTCTGTGAATTTTTTTTAGTTGTCTTTTATTTGTAACCTGACCCTAGATAAATAAAGTAAAATGATATGTTAGTTAATTTGTTAAGACAAAAATAATGTGATCAAGTTCTTTTCTTTATTTTTAATTTTGTTGTTTTATTTTTAATGTCTCATGGGAATTCAAAGAACTTACTTTTTCAAACACAGTCCTTTTGTTCAGTATATTCTGATTTCATTGTCTTGCTCAGGGCTCTGCCCTGACTTTTTTCTGCATACGGCTGACATGCAATTAGAACATCAGATCAACTTCGGAAACATGAATAAAAATTACCTGCTGAATAGACTCATGATTTGGACATTTTCTTTTTTTTCTTCAGTTTTTGAACTTACTTGGAAGCTTTGAAATGTCCTGATTTGCTGTGTTTTCAAAATTTTCACCCATTTTTAACTCCTATAGGTTCTTTTTATGGTAAAGTACCAGTGGCTTATAACCGAGAGAAACTGAAGTCTACTTGCCAGTGTGTGGCTTCTCCATATTAAAATGCTGTACCCTTAAAAGGAAGGTAAAAATGATTTTAATAGTAATTATGTTTAACTTACTAGTAGAAATTCCATTTATTTTTCAAGGTTCAACTCTGGCTATCCCTGAGATGAATTGAATTATCAGCCAGGAAAAAACTTTCGTTCCCTGGAATTTTGAAAACAGTAAGTTAGTATTATTTTTGAGCACTTACCTGTCTTATACTTTTTATTTTGGTTTTTCTTCCAGTGATTGCTGCCTTGACCGTCCCTGCTCTTGAAGTAAGTACAAATGAGCAAGGACCCTGAAAAACCAATAGTATACTTTTGGAAATTGTTTCCACAGGAGCACCAGCGAAAGCAGCCAGTCTGAGATATTGACACTACAGAAAAAACTGACAGCTTACTCCTTGTATTGATTCTACTCTTCTCTACAAATATAGACTCCGTTCCCTACCACAGCCTTGTAAGTGGTGCCCGCTGAGGCTGCTAAATTGCCTCTAACTGTAATCTTCCTTTTTTATTGACAGATAGTTCTGCCCCAGAGACAAGTATGAATACCACAGACAACGGTGTCAACTGTCTGTGTGCTATCTGTGGGGACAGAGCAACAGGAAAACACTATGGGGCATCCAGCTGTGATGGGTGCAAGGGTTTCTTCAGACGCAGCATTCGTAAGAGTCACGTTTATTCTTGCAGGTACTTTAAATGCCCTTTTAGGCAAGTTATCTTTTCTGCAAACTGATATATCTTTATGTTATAGGTTCAGTCGGCAATGTGTTGTTGACAAGGACAAAAGGAATCAATGTAGATATTGTCGATTAAGAAAGTGTTTTAGAGCGGGAATGAAAAAAGAAGGTAATAATAATGATGATGATAATTAACATTATTGCTCAATAAATACTGTGTTTTTTCCCCCTAGCTGTACAAAATGAACGTGACAGAATAAGCACCAGAAGAAGCACATTTGATGGCAGCAACATCCCCTCCATTAACACACTGGCACAAGCTGAAGTTCGGTCTCGCCAGGTACCTGTGGCACGGCAGCATCAAACCCTATTAAATGATAATATAATGCTTTTCTTAATACTAGATCTCAGTCTCAAGCCCTGGGTCAAGCACTGACATAAACGTTAAGAAAATTGCAAGTATTGGTGATGTCTGTGAATCTATGAAACAGCAGCTCTTAGTCTTGGTGGAATGGGCTAAATATATTCCTGCCTTCTGTGAATTACCATTGGATGATCAGGTACACATTTAAAACTTTATAAATGCTTTAAAATTAATTGTTAAACTGAGAATTTTTCATTAAGGTGGCACTGTTGAGAGCTCACGCAGGGGAGCACTTACTGCTTGGAGCTACAAAGAGATCCATGATGTATAAAGATATTTTGCTTTTGGGTAAGTTTTTTTTTTTTAATTTAAGAAGAAATTGTTTTGTTTTGTTTTGTTTTCTCTCTCATAGGAAACAACTATGTTATTCACCGCAACAGCTGTGAAGTTGAGATTAGCCGTGTGGCCAATCGTGTTCTAGATGAGCTGGTTAGACCATTTCAAGAAATCCAGATTGATGACAATGAGTATGCTTGTTTAAAGGCAATTGTATTTTTTGATCCAGGTTGGTTTTCAAAATTCCACTAGAGAATTAATTCTGTACACTGCCTCTCTTATTCCTTTGTTAGATGCAAAAGGGCTAAGCGATCCAGTAAAAATTAAGAACATGAGGTTCCAAGTGCAGATCGGTTTGGAGGACTACATCAATGATCGGCAGTATGACTCCCGGGGGAGGTTTGGAGAGTTGCTTCTGCTCCTGCCCACACTGCAGAGCATCACGTGGCAAATGATTGAGCAAATACAGTTTGTTAAACTTTTTGGGATGGTTAAAATTGACAATCTACTTCAGGAAATGCTATTAGGTGGTGAGTACATTGAATAATTTCTACTTTATTGATCACTAACACAGCATCTTTTTATCTTTTGTAGGGGCTTCCAATGATGGCAGTCATCTCCATCATCCAATGCATCCACATTTGTCTCAAGACCCATTAACTGGACAAACTATACTTTTAGGTCCCATGTCAACACTGGTTCATGCAGACCAGATCTGTAAGTTTATAGACTACTTTTCAACCAAGATACCATTAGACTCAATTCTCTGATTCTTTTTCAGCAACTCCTGAAACCCCACTCCCTTCCCCACCACAAGGCTCTGGGCAAGAACAGTACAAAATAGCTGCAAACCAAGCATCAGTCATTTCACACCAGCATCTCTCCAAACAAAAGCAATTGTGAAAATGTGTTTACTTCAGAACGGCACTACATAAATGTGAAAAGTTGTTGATCTTGAAATATCTCAGGATAGCACTTTTGGCAAACTCTTAGCCAAGGCTTCTTCATTGGTGCTGTTATAAGATGGTGTCCTATTTTCTTGTTTATACGTTCATTCTGTTTGTTATTGCTACTATGTAAAACTTTCACATGCAACCAATGTATATCTGAGTTTGAAGATGTTTATATAGGGTATTTTTTCCAACTGCCCCTGCATTGTGCCTGAACCAATTGAATCTTATGTATGAGTTTCATTTGTTTTATTAATGTTAATTTAAATCTGTAAATAATTGCTTTATTGTGATGTGATACAGAACAAAGTGTTCGTTTTTGACTGAAAATAGTAGATCAGAAATCTCAGTTTAATATAAAATGAGCTAAGTTTTTAAAAATAAATTATAAACTTGGAGATTAGAAAAATAAAGCAGTTGCTGTAGAATAGGCTGTATCTTTTTCAAGAAGAATCTCTTATGGACAGTCTGTGGTAAAGAAGCAACTCTTTGCTTTAGAGTTAAATATTCCTATCTTAAGTTTAGAAAAATACAAAAAACCATTCCAAGGATGACTGGATACTTTTTGAAATCTGACTTTCTTTGAAGATGTATGTTAAGCAAAAACATGTTGCTTTTATCAGTTAGGATACAGGGTGAACTGTAACAAAGAAACCCCTAAAACAGTGACTAAATCAAGAGAGGAATCTATTTCTTTCTCCTGAAACAATTTAGAAAATAGTTATCCATTGACTAGAAATTAGTACATGCCCACAGCTGGCTCCCACGGTAGCCAGGAGAATTATCTATAGGTGGAAAGTCTGTGTCAGCCAAAGCCATGTCACTCTGAGAGAACTGATTCTGAGGACAAGTTAGCCATCTACCACCCATGTCCCTTATTTGGTCCTCACAATAACACTTTAGGAGAGATATCATTATCGCTGTTTTATAAATAAGGGAAACTTTAGCTTGAGGGTTTAAGGAACATAACCAAAGTTCACAAACATAACGAGTGAGAGAAACACATTCAAGCCCAGGTCTAGTTGACTTTAATGAATCTTTGGTGTGGAATGAAAAATGTGAACTTCTTACTCATAGTGTGGTTTTTAAATATATGCAGTTGAGTGATGATTGGATACTATTCATCATATTGCCTATAATATATATTTACCGATAAGCAGTGAGTGTAAAATTGTTGTAGCTTGAATAAGAAACCACTTTTGTAGTTTTAACCAGACTTTCTCTTAAAAACATTAGATAAAATAAAAGATTCACCGGATGGATTCTGATGAAAACGAAAACAAAGTAAAATGACTGGCTTAGCAGATTCTTTGAAATGTAGCAGCCCAGGGATGTACCAAATGTCGAATTCTAGACTGAGGAGTAGAGTTCATTGGAGTCTTAAACTCTCTGATATCACTTAAAGCTGGAGTTTATTTTAAAACAAATGAAGCATGGGCCACCTCATGATGCAGTGGCTCCTCTCTGGTTGAGGAGAGGGAAAATTGGAAAAACTGGTCGAGTAATTATCAATAATTTTTTTTAAAAAGAGGATCCCAAACTGTAAAAGATTGAAATAATCTTTCTCAGGATTTTTTAAATGTCTAAGATTATGATGTCATATCTCCCACTTACCTTATAAGTAAAAAGGTTAATATCAAGTAACTTATTAGCTCTTAAAGTAAAATTGAACTTATTAAAAGCTATCTATGATTTAATAGATTTAATAAAATTCCTTCACGACCTGGTACCCTTGTGAAACTGTAAAATATATCATATGGGGGGAGTTTTTTAACTCTTATTTTTTGAAAATTTACTGTAGCTTCTATTTCGTGAATAAGAATGTTTTGATTTTGATCATACAAATAACTTTTGTAGATTTTTGTTTACTTTTGGGGGGGTTCCCTTAGAAGACATTAAAAAAAAATACTGCCTTGGTCTGTGCAGGCTGCTGTAATGAAATACTATGAACTTGGCAGCTTATAAACAACAGAAATTTATTTCTCGCTGTTCTCAATGGTGGGAAGTCCAAGATTAAGGGATCAACAAATTAGGCCTCTGGATCATACATGGCATTTTCTAGCTGTGTCCTTATACATAAAAGGAAAAAGGTAGCTCTCTCGAGTCTCTTTAATAAAGATACTAATTCTCATGACTGAATCACCCTCCAAAGGCCCCACCTCCTAATACCATCACTCTGGGGACTAGGTGTCAGCATGTGAATTTTGGAAAACACAAAAATTCAGAACATAGCAAATACCTTTGAAGTATAAAAGATAAAATTCATTTTTAGTGAACCCTGTAATTTATTCGTGTATATTTACTAAACAGCTGTATCTTTGAAATTGTTAGTAATGATTCTGCTTCAATAACTATGGTCAGGGAATTTATAATATTATATTTTTATATACTGAACTGCCATAGATGCTGGAAAAAAGGAACTGATGTTTTCAGCATATTTTCAAAATATTGATAAGGGAAGTTATTACTTTTATATAGTATTCAACTTTTTTCAGGTAATAGAAGTGAATAATTTATTGTGAAATAATTCATTTTATAAATGTATAATTATTTTTATAAATTTTATTGTTGGAAATCAAAAATTAGTAGATTTTTTACCATGTTAAATTATAGTGAGATTAAAGTATTACTAAACTGTGATGCTATGTTTGTTTCACTAAACTTTCTAAATAAAAACTGAGAAAAAAAAAATCACTGAAACCAGGTGCTTCATTAGTGTTCAA